ACGGAGCTGATGGTAGATTCCCCAACATAACCACTTGATTACAGTTTTATGCAATGTGATGGGAGTAAGGGACCACCGTAGGGAGGTCAGAAGTTGCCTCTCAGAGGTGGAGACTACAGCTGTCGTCAGAAGGATGAGGGTTGGAAGAATCTTCAGGCACAGAGCAAAGCATGAGCAAAAGCTCTGTGGAGTCCAGGAAGCTGAGTAAATAGGGAATAAAAGAGGCCAGTTTGGCTGAAGCAGAGAGAGCAGGATGGAATTGGTCTGACCTGTAAGAAGACATGGAGAGGTGGGCAAAGCGCCTGGCCATTCAGGGCTTGGTTAGTTAGGAGGTTTTGTCTAAGAGAACGGGAAGTGGTTTGGGCTGGGAAGTGACAGGGTCACATTACATTTTGAAAAAGCCACTCTGCCTGTTGTGTTGAGATTAGAGAGGCGATAAAGGGGATATGGGTAAACCACAAGGAGACTAGGTCAGTAGTCCCTCCACCCCCACTCCCCAGGTGAAGGTAGCCTAGACTAGGGTGGTGATGGAGGAGGTAGAAGAGGACAGATTCAAGGAAAATTTGGAAGGTAAAAACCAGTAGGATTTGCTGATGGACGGAATATAGGAGGGGAAAGGTAGATTATCAGGGATGTATCTTAGTTTTCTTATAGAAGATGTATTTAGTTGCAATGAAATTGTTAATTGAAATTGACTTTAAATAATGGCACGACTTAAAATTATGCAAACATTTGCCTTAGATAAAATTTCAAGTTTTCAAAGTTTTTAGCTGGGTAGATGGCATGGCTTTACTTCATATTTCTTGGTATTTCCTAATCTTGTTAAAAAAAAGTTTTTCTTTTTCTCAAAGGCTTATTTCAGTGGAAGCCCATCTGCGAAATCTGTTATAAATTTAAATTAGAAAATAAATACAAGTGCCATTGACACGTTGGTTATTGTTTTTGCGAGTGACCTAAGGCCACCTCTCGCGGGAGCTGGGGGCTGCCTTCCGACTCCTGTGCGTCTGCGCCGCGGGCGGAGCCCGGAAGTCAGACTATGGGGCGGTGCGGCAGCGCGAAGCCTGCAGTCCTAAAGGCGGGGTCGCTCCAGGCTTCCGAGGGGGTGTGTCTCCCGCCTCTTTAACCTGGCAGGGGCGGTTCAAGTGGCCGGGGAAATCGGCGAATTGCAGGGTCAAGGGCTGGTGCTTTGAAAGAGAGGCGGAGGGGAGAGAGGGATTTTCCCGTCCCCGCTGCGCTCCGTCCTCCATTACTCGTTTTCTCCGCCCGCGGCCCGAACCCGTTGTGCGGTAGAGGCAGCCGGGTCCCTTTAAGGCCCAGCTGCGCTCCGTCCTCCATTACTCCTTTTCTCCGCCCGCGGCCCGAACCCGTTGTGCGGTAGAGGCAGCCGGGTCCCTTTAAGGCCCAGCTGCGCCTGTGCCTTGGGCTCTCCTGACACGGCCCATCCGGACCCTGAGGAGCCAGCGGGCCGCAAGCAAGTTGCTGGGCGGCGGTTGAGATAGCGGCGGTGCTGGGAGGGGTAGGTGAGGGTCGCGAGGCTGCCTGAGCTTCTGAGTGAGCCTGGTGATTTTGGGAACGCGGGACGGGCGACCTGCGGCGCCAGGAGCGGGGCCGAGGTACGGCGGCACGGCTGCAGCCTGGATGGGAAGTTCAAGTTTACTGCGAAGTCCACCCAGCGTTCCGGAGGTGAGGGCGCCGCGCCAGGCCGGGCGGCAGGTGAGTCTGGGACCTGCGGGCGCACAGCTGGGGTTAACCTTGATTTCTCTCTTTTATCTCATAGGCATTCTGAAGGCAAATCCTGTTTAGACCCAGGCAAAGGTTCCTGGTGACCCAGGCTCTCATGAGCAGATTGTCCCTTATCATTCTCCTGAGGATGTCTGGAGCTTCAGTGCTGTGTGCTCTTGGCCTCCACACTGGGGGTGCCACCAACTCCCACTGTCCAGGGCTTCTGGTGGACTCTCCGAGGCACCGATGTAGAAACTTACCCATTCAGTGCACCAAGAGCAGCCTCACATGGTGTGGGCCGACATGAAGAGCTGCCAGATCCAACAGGTAAAAATCCTGAGGCATTGCCAGCTCGATGGTTTTTTTTTTTTTTTTGCTTTGTGTTGTTTAGTTCTCAGAATTCTTCATATATTTTGGACAGCAGTTTTTCCATCAGATTATTTTGTAAGTATTTTCTCCCAGTCTGTGACTTGCTTATCCCTTCACTGAACCATTTTTATTCTTTCAGAAATGTGATTGATAACAGTAAAGCCACACTCCTCAAGTGCCTGAAATACCCCTCATTGTCTTCTTCAGGTGGCAAGGGCTCTGGAACAGCCACATAAAGGTGAGGGCAATATTTTTACTGTAGTTCTTTCAAGGTAAATAAATTATTTGTTTCTTCTTGGTAGCCCTTGAAGATAAGGATGGTCAAACAAAATAATATCATACCTGGAGAAACTCAGATCTTGCTAAGATTTACTGGTTGGGAATCCAAAGTTAATGCCAAGAAGCAGCTGCCAGTTGGGATCAAATGTGAGCCTATGGATCAAGGTGCGTACTCAAACACAGAGAGCTTTCTGAAACCTACCTTCTAATTCTGTTATTGCAACTGCAGACGGTTACCTGGCACGCTGGCCACAATCTACCTCACTCTTATCAGAGTCTGAGCAGTGCTTTCAGCTCTGAGTTGAGGCACCTCGAACCTTGTTTTTGTGGTGAAGGATCCTAAAGTGCTGTGGGGAGTGATCACATTTTTCACAACAGTAAGTTAAGAATTTCAGTTACTGACATCCCTACCCATCATATGTTTGGGTTTCTTCTCCCCAGTCCCTGACTCCACCTCTTCTGCCACAAACGTCAGCATGGTGGTATCAGCCGGCCCTTGGTCCAGCGAGAAGGCAGAGATGAACATTCTAGAAATCAACGAGAAATTGCGCCCCCAGTTGGCAGAGAACAAACAGCAGTTCAGAAACCTCAAAGAGAGATGTTTTCTAACTCAACTGGCCGGCTTCCTGGCCAACCGACAGAAGAAATACAGTAAGATCTATAGGCTCACCATCATGAAAGTGCACTGAGGCAGGCGTGTCTGTCTTTTTCTCAGAGTATGAAGAGTGTAAAGACCTCATAAAATTTATGCTGAGGAATGAGCGACAGTTCAAGGAGGAGAAGCTTGCAGAGCAGCTGAAACAAGCTGAGGAGCTCAGGTGAGGGGACCCCATGGGGGGAGGCAGGCGGGACTGTTAAATTTTCTCTACCGTCTCACCTTAGGCAATATAAAGTCCTGGTTCACTCTCAGGAACGAGAGCTGACCCAGTTAAGGGAGAAGTTACGGGAAGGGAGAGATGCCTCCCGCTCATTGAATGAGCATCTCCAGGCCCTCCTCACTCCGGATGAGCCGGACAAGTCCCAGGGGCAGGACCTCCAAGAACAGCTGGCTGAGGGGTGTAGACTGGCACAGCAACTTGTCCAAAAGCTCAGCCCAGGTAAGGTGGCCATAGGCCCTGATGACCCAAAAGACATATCTGAATGAACATTTTGTATTTATAGAAAATGATGAAGATGAGGATGAAGATGTTCAAGTTGAGGAGGATGAGAAAGTACTGGAATCATCTGCCCCCAGGTAACACTGAATACTCAGGAGCAAGTAATGGGTTCTGTCATCTCTGTCCCACCTGGCTCATCAGGGAGGTGCAGAAGGCTGAAGAGAGCAAAGTCCCTGAGGACTCACTGGAGGAATGTGCCATCACTTGTTCAAATAGCCACGGCCCTTGTGACTCCATCCAGCCTCACAAGAACATCAAAATCACATTTGAGGAAGACAAAGTCAACTCAACTGTGGTTGTAGACAGAAAATCCTCTCATGATGAATGTCAGGATGCTCTAAACATTCTCCCAGGTAGCCTCTATTTTCCTTGTGTCTCATACCTCACCCATCATGTGTTTGCCTTTCTTCTCCCCAGTCCCTGGCCCCACCTCTTCTGCCACAAACGTCAGCATGGTGGTATCAGCCGGCCCTTTGTCCAGCGAGAAGGCAGAGATGAACATTCTAGAAATCAATGAGAAGTTGCGCCCCCAGCTGGCAGAGAAGAAACAGCAGTTCAGAAGCCTCAAAGAGAAATGTTTTGTAACTCAACTGGCCGGCTTCCTGGCCAAGCAGCAGAACAAATACAGTAAGATCTACAGGCTCACCATCACGAAAGTGCCACTGATGCAGGCGTGTCTGTCTTTTCTCAGAATATGAAGAGTGCAAAGACCTCATAAAATCTATGCTGAGGAATGAGCTACAGTTCAAGGAGGAGAAGCTTGCAGAGCAGCTGAAGCAAGCTGAGGAGCTCAGGTGAGGGGACCCCATGGGGGCAGGCAGGGGGGACTCTTAAATTTTCTCTACCGTCTCACCTTAGGCAATATAAAGTCCTGGTTCACTCTCAGGAACGAGAGCTGACCCAGTTAAGGGAGAAGTTACGGGAAGGGAGAGATGCCTCCCGCTCATTGAATGAGCATCTCCAGGCCCTCCTCACTCCGGATGAGCCGGACAAGTCCCAGGGGCAGGACCTCCAAGAACAGCTGGCTGAGGGGTGTAGACTGGCACAGCACCTTGTCCAAAAGCTCAGCCCAGGTAAGGTGGCCACAGGCCCTGATGACCCAAAAAAAATATCTGAACGAACATTTTGTATTTATAGAAAATGATGAAGATGAGGATGAAGATGTTCAAGTTGAGGAGGATGAGAAAGTGCTGGAATCATCTTCCCCCAGGTGACACTGAATACTCAGGAGCAAGTAATGGGTTCTGTCATCTCTGTCCCACCTGGCTCATCAGGGAGATGCAGAAGGCTGAAGAAAGCAAAGTCCCTGAGGACTCACTGGAGGAATGTGCCATCACTTGTTCAAATAGCCACGGCCCTTGTGACTCCAACCAGCCTCACAAGAACATCAAAATCACATTTGAGGAAGACAAAGTCAACTCATCTCTGGTTGTAGACAGAGAATCCTCTCATGATGAATGTCAGGATGCTCTAAACATTCTCCCAGGTAGCCTCTATTTTCCTTGTGTCTCATACCTCACCCATCATGTGTTTGCCTTTCTTCTCCCCAGTCCCTGGCCCCACCTCTTCTGCCACAAACGTCAGCATGGTGGTATCAGCCGGCCCTTTGTCCAGCGAGAAGGCAGAGATGAACATTCTAGAAATCAATGAGAAGTTGCGCCCCCAGCTGGCAGAGAAGAAACAGCAGTTCAGAAGCCTCAAAGAGAAATGTTTTGTAACTCAAGTGGCCTGCTTCCTGGCCAAGCAGCAGAACAAATACAGTAAGATCTATATGCTCACCATCATGAAAGTGCCACTGATGCAGGCGTGTCTGTCTTTTCTCAGAATATGAAGAGTGCAAAGACCTCCTAAAATCTATGCTGAGGAATGAGCTACAGTTCAAGGAGGAGAAGCTTGCAGAGCAGCTGAAGCAAGCTGAGGAGCTCAGGTGAGGGGACCCCATGGGGGCAGACAGGGGGGACTCTTAAATTTTCTCTACCGTCTCACCTTAGGCAATATAAAGTCCTGGTTCACTCTCAGGAACGAGAGCTGACCCAGTTAAGGGAGAAGTTACGGGAAGGGAGAGATGCCTCCCGCTCATTGAATGAGCATCTCCAGGCCCTCCTCACTCCGGATGAGCCGGACAAGTCCCAGGGGCAGGACCTCCAAGAACAGCTGGCTGAGGGGTGTAGACTGGCACAACACCTTGTCCAAAAGCTCAGCCCAGGTAAGGTGGCCATAGGCCCTGATGACCCAAAAAAATATCTGAATGAACACTTCTGTATTTACAGAAAATGATAACGATGACGATGAAGATGTTCAAGTTGAGGTGGCTGAGAAAGTGCAGAAATCGTCTTCCCCCAGGTAACACTGAATACTCAGGAACAATTAATGGATTCTGTCATCTCTGTCCCACCTGGCTCATCAGGGAGATGCAGAAGGCTGAAGAAAAGGAAGTCCCTGAGGACTCACTGGAGGAGTGTGCCATCACTTGTTCAAATAGCCATGGCCCTTATGACTCCAACCAGCCACATAGGAAAACCAAAATCACATTTGAGGAAGACAAAGTCGACTCAACTCTCATTGGCTCATCCTCTCATGTTGAATGGGAGGATGCTGTACACATTATCCCAGGTAGCCTCTGTTTTCCTTGTGTCTCATACCTCAATGTGACCTGCTTCTCTGAATTTATTTACAGAAAATGAAAGTGATGATGAGGAAGAGGAAGAAAAAGGGCCAGTGTCTCCCAGGTAATGTTGTGGAATTGTTGGCTGTTAATTCATTCTATCATCCCTGTCCTGCCTGGCTCATCAGGAATCTGCAGGAGTCTGAAGAGGAGGAAGTCCCCCAGGAGTCCTGGGATGAAGGTTATTCGACTCTCTCAATTCCTCCTGAAAGGTTGGCCTCATACCAGTCTTACAGCAGCACATTTCACTCATTAGAGGAACAGCAAGTCTGCATGGCTGTTGACATAGGCAGTGAGTACTCCATTGTGAAGGTGATAAAGCTCATGTAAGAGGCCCCATCTGAATTTATTTGCAGGACATCGGTGGGATCAAGTGAAAAAGGAGGACCAAGAGGCAACAGGTCCCAGGTGAGTCTGAGAAATTGTGGACAGTTAATTTGGGCTTATTCTTTACTTTTTCCCACTTTTCCAGGCTCAGCAGGGAGCTGCTGGCTGAGAAAGAGCCTGAAGTCTTGCAGGACTCACTGGATAGATGTTATTCAACTCCTTCAGTTTATCTTGGACTGACTGACTCATGCCAGCCCTACAGAAGTGCCTTTTACGTATTGGAGCAACAGCGTGTTGGCTTGGCTGTTGACATGGATGGTGAGTACCTTTCTATGAAGGTGATAAGGATCCATATGTCTGTCCATGTCTGAACTTATTGCAGAAATTGAAAAGTACCAAGAAGTGGAAGAAGACCAAGACCCATCATGCCCCAGGTAACTTTGAGCAATTATGGATGCTTAATTCTGGCTTATTCTTTACTTTTTCCTACTTTTCCAGGCTCAGCAGGGAGCTGCTGGCTGAGAAAGAGCCTGAAGTCTTGCAGGACTCACTGGATAGATGTTATTCGACTCCTTCAGGTTATCTTGAACTGCCTGACTTAGGCCAGCCCTACAGAAGTGCTGTTTACTCATTGGAGGAACAGTACCTTGGCTTGGCTCTTGACGTGGACAGTGAGTACCTTACTATGAAGGTGATAAGCCTCATTTTGTCTGTCCCTGCCTGAATGTATTGCAGGAATTAAAAAGGACCAAGAAGAGGAAGAAGACCAAGGCCCACCATGCCCCAGGTAACTGAGCAATTGTGAACAGCTACTTCTGTGGCTTATTCTTTACTTTTTCCTCCTTTTCCAGGCTCAGCAGGGAGCTGCTGGAGGTAGTAGAGCCTGAAGTCTTGCAGGACTCACTGGATAGATGTTATTCAACTCCTTCCAGTTGTCTTGAACAGCCTGACTCCTGCCAGCCCTACAGAAGTTCCTTTTATGCATTGGAGGAAAAACATGTTGGCTTTTCTCTTGACGTGGGAGGTGAGTACGTTTCTATGAAGGTGATAAGGATCAATGTGTCTGTCCATGTCTGAATTTATTGCAGAAATTGAAAAGAAGGGGAAGGGGAAGAAAAGAAGGGGAAGAAGATCAAAGAAGAAAAGAAGAAGGGGAAGAAAAGAAGGGGAAGAAGATCAAAACCCACCATGCCCCAGGTAACTTTCAGCAATTGTGGATGCTTAATTCTTGGCTTATTCTTTACTTTTTCCCACTTTCCAGGCTCAGCAGGGAGCTGCTGGCTGAGAAAGAGCCTGAAGTCTTGCAGGACTCACTGGATAGATGGTATTCGACTCCTTCAGTTTATCTTGGACTGACTGACCCATGCCAGCCCTACAGAAGTGCCTTTTACGTATTGGAGCAACAGCGTGTTGGCTTGGCTGTTGACATGGATGGTGAGTACCTTTCTATGAAGGTGATAAGGATCCATATGTCTGTCCATGTCTGAACTTATTGCAGAAATTGAAAAGTACCAAGAAGTGGAAGAAGACCAAGACCCATCATGCCCCAGGTAACTTTGAGCAATTATGGATGCTTAATTCTGGCTTATTCTTTACTTTTTCCTACTTTTCCAGGCTCAGCAGGGAGCTGCTGGCTGAGAAAGAGCCTGAAGTCTTGCAGGACTCACTGGATAGATGTTATTCGACTCCTTCAGGTTATCTTGAACTGCCTGACTTAGGCCAGCCCTACAGAAGTGCTGTTTACTCATTGGAGGAACAGTACCTTGGCTTGGCTCTTGACGTGGACAGTGAGTACCTTACTATGAAGGTGATAAGCCTCATTTTGTCTGTCCCTGCCTGAATGTATTGCAGGAATTAAAAAGGACCAAGAAGAGGAAGAAGACCAAGGCCCACCATGCCCCAGGTAACTGAGCAATTGTGAACAGCTACTTCTGTGGCTTATTCTTTACTTTTTCCTCCTTTTCCAGGCTCAGCAGGGAGCTGCTGGAGGTAGTAGAGCCTGAAGTCTTGCAGGACTCACTGGATAGATGTTATTCAACTCCTTCCAGTTGTCTTGAACAGCCTGACTCCTGCCAGCCCTACAGAAGTTCCTTTTATGCATTGGAGGAAAAACATGTTGGCTTTTCTCTTGACGTGGGAGGTGAGTACGTTTCTATGAAGGTGATAAGGATCAATGTGTCTGTCCATGTCTGAATTTATTGCAGAAATTGAAAAGAAGGGGAAGGGGAAGAAAAGAAGGGGAAGAAGATCAAAGAAGAAAAGAAGAAGGGGAAGAAAAGAAGGGGAAGAAGATCAAAACCCACCATGCCCCAGGTAACTTTCAGCAATTGTGGATGCTTAATTCTGGCTGCTTCTTTAGTTTTGTCTCCTTTTCCAGGCTCAACAGCGTGCTGATGGAAGTGGAAGAGCCTGAAGTCTTGCAGGACTCACTGGATAGATGTTATTCGACTCCATCAATGTACTTTGAACTACCTGACTCATTCCAGCACTACAGAAGTGTGTTTTACTCATTTGAGGAACAGCACATCACCTTTGCCCTTGACATGGACAATAGCTTTTTTACTTTGACGGTGACAAGTCTCCACCTGGTCTTCCAGATGGGAGTCATATTCCCACAATAAGCAGCCCTTACTAAGCCGAGAGGTTTCATTCCTGCAGGCAGGACCTATAGGCACCTGAAGATTTGAATGAAACTATAGTTCCATTTGGAAGCCCAGACATAGGATGGGTCAGTGGGCATGGCTCTATTCCTATTCTCAGAGCATGCCAGTGGCAACCTGTGCTCAGTCTGAAGACAATGGACCCACGTTAGGTGTGACACGTTCACATAACTGTGCAGCACATGCCGGGAGTGATCAGCCGGACATTTTAATTTGAACCATGTATCTCTGGGTAGCTACAAAATTCCTCAGGGATTTCATTTTGCAGGCATGTCTCTGAGCTTCTATACCTACTCAAGGTCAGTGTCATCTTTGTGTTTAGTTCATCCAAAGGTGTTACCCTGGTTTCAATGAACCTAACCTCATTATTTGTGTCTTCAGTGTTGGCTTGTTTTAGCTGATCCATCTGTAACACAGGAGGGATCCTTGGCTGAGGATTGTATTTCAGAACCACCAACTGCTCTTGACAATTGTTAACCCACTAGGCTCCTTTGGTTAGAGAAGCCACAGTCCTTCAGCCTCCAATTGGTGTCAGTACTTAGGAAGACCACAGCTAGATGGACAAACAGCATTGGGAGGCCTTAGCCCTGCTCCTCTCAATTCCATCCTGTAGAGAACAGGAGTCAGGAGCCGCTGGCAGGAGACAGCATGTCACCCAGGACTCTGCCGGTGCAGAATATGAGCAATGCCATGTTCTTGCAGAAAACGCTTAGCCTGAGTTTCATAGGAGGTAATCACCAGACAACTGCAGAATGTAGAACACTGAGCAGGACAACTGACCTGTCTCCTTCACATAGTCCATATCACCACAAATCACACAACAAAAAGGAGAAGAGATATTTTGGGTTGAAAAAAAGTAAAAAGATAATGTAGCTGCATTTCTTTAGTTATTTTGAACCCCAAATATTTCCTCATCTTTTTGTTGTTGTCATTGATGGTGGTGACATGGACTTGTTTATAGAGGACAGGTCAGCTCTCTGGCTCAATGATCTACATTCTGAAGTTGTCTGAAAATGTCTTCATGATTAAATTCAGCCTAAACTTTTTGCTGGGAACACTGCAGAGACAATGCTGTGAGTTTCCAACCTCAGCCCATCTGCGGGCAGAGAAGGTCTAGTTTGTCCATCACCATTATGATATCAGGACTGGTTACTTGGTTAAGGAGGGGTCTAGGAGATCTGTCCCTTTTAGAGACACCTTACTTATAATGAAGTACTTGGGAAAGCGGTTTTCAAGAGTATAAATATCCTGTATTCTAATGATCATCCTCTAAACATTTTATCATTTATTAATCCTCCCTGCCTGTGTCTATTATTATATACATATCTCTACGCTGCAAATTTTGGGTCTCAATTTTTACTGTGCCTTTGTTTTTACTAGTGTCTGCTGTTGCAAAAAGAAGAAAACATTCTCTGCCTGAGTTTTAATTTTTGTCCAAAGTTAATTTTAATCTATACAATTAAAACCTTTTGCCTATCACTCTGGACTTTTGGATTGTTTTTTACATTCAGTGTTATAATATTTGATTATGCTGATTGGTTTTGGTGGGTACTGATGTGAATTAATAAAAACATTTCATTTCCATGTTTATTTTCTAATCTCTTCCACATTGTAGG